TACAACTAATTGATCACAACTAGTTACAGGTTTCTTGGTTCCTTCTCCACTGCCACTGCTTCACCTGACTAGCCTATACATATCAAAATATGTATCACAATAAATATGTCAAAATATATATCAATATATGTCAAAGTACAATTTATCAATCAATACATGTTTAAAAAATTCAAATATTTTTAAAACTCAAAAAAATTAAAATGAACCAATATCACTTTTCTCAGATAGATGGTATAATTAATTCATTTGCTATAAACAGTAAGAAATTCGAGAACATTTAAAGTACTCTACTGAGTAAAAATTCAATTCAATTAATAAATATTTTCTAAATATTAATAAAACAAGAGTAGTAACATCATTAGGTCATCTAATTTAATAGGAGAAAATAGCTTTTCAATTTAATGAGCATTTCCAAATGAAAGGAAACAATTTGAACATGTTTAATACCCAAAATATGTTAATAGATAACTCCCATGTATGCGATATTTTAATAATTTCTACTTATGTGTTTCTATAAAATTAACCTCATTCTATTTTAGTGGTTTAAATCTTACTGCCAATATAAACCAAACGGAGAAAGAAATTAATGAATGCAGACGCATTGTTACTGTGGATGCCTGAATAACAACATTCAGGCTATGGAGTTTCATGAAGTTTAGAAACACAATAACATTGACATAATGTGAATAAATATATTTGTTTCTTTCTCCACTGAGTTTACCCTTGACATGCCTTGAAACATCTAAATACATGATCAGAACTCATATCTGAACCTTGGACTAAGGCCACCCTCTGTATTAGTGACTCAGCCTAGAATGTCCAAAGTCTCACTGGACAATCCCCAGTGAATATCAGCAAAACAACTGTTAATCTCATTCTCCAGGTAAAGAAGGACTGGATTCATGATTGCTACCGAATCCCCATGGAGGTCTCTGAAATCTCACATGCAGGGATGAAAAACCAATATACACATTTCTTTAAAAACCATGTATTTGTTTCTATGATGACTGTAGGACTGCCGTAAGCTAAGCAAAGGCAGTGAGTGTTTGGAAATGAGGAAATAATAAAGGTACTAATTATAATTGTATTTTTAAATTTTTATGTGCTTAACTTACCCTTGTGTCTCCCTTCAGGAAAGAGCACACGAATGCCCCATGGAAAATTACAATCAAACATCAACTGATTTCATCTTATTAGGATTCTTCCCACCATCAAGAATTGGCCTTTTCCTCTTCATCCTCATTGTTTTCATTTTCCTAATGGCTCTAATTGGAAACCTATCCATGATTCTTCTCATCTTCTTGGACACCCATCTCCACACACCCATGTATTTCCTACTTAGTCAGCTCTCCCTCATTGACCTAAATTACATCTCCACCATTGTTCCTAAGATGGCATCTGATTTTCTGTCTGGTAACAAGTCTATCTCCTTCACTGGGTGTGGGATTCAGAGTTTCTTCTTCTCGGCATTAGGAGGTGCAGAAGCACTACTTTTGGCATCTATGGCCTATGATCGTTACATTGCTATTTGCTTTCCTCTTCACTATCCCATCCGCATGAGCAAAAGAATGTGTGTGCTGATGATAACAGGGTCTTGGATCATAGGCTCGATCAATGCTTGTGCTCACACTGTATATGTACTCCATATTCCTTATTGCCAATCCAGGGCCATCAATCATTTCTTCTGTGATGTCCCAGCAATGGTGACTCTGGCCTGCATGGACACCTGGGTCTATGAGGGCACAGTGTTTTTGAGCACCACCATCTTTCTCGTGTTTCCCTTCATTGCTATTTCATGTTCCTATGGCCGGGTTCTCCTTGCTGTCTACCACATGAAATCTGCAGAAGGGAGGAAGAAAGCCTACCTGACCTGCAGCACCCACCTCACTGTAGTAACTTTCTACTATGCACCTTTTGTCTACACTTATCTACGTCCAAGATCCCTGCGATCTCCAACAGAGGACAAGGTTCTGGCTGTCTTCTACACCACCCTCACTCCAATGCTCAACCCCATCATCTATAGCCTGAGGAACAAGGAGGTGATGGGGGCCCTGACACGAGTGAGTCAGAGAATCTGCTCTGGGAAAATGTAGAAACATTTTCTACCTAAGGTCTCAGGACTCAGATACACATCCATCCAGCAGTGTATAGTAATTAAAATATTATTTCAATCCTAGAGTTCAGGAGCTAAAAGTAATCAAGGTAAGAGAAAAAAATCACTGATTTCTGGACAAAATTGTTTTACATATATATGTATATATAACTCCAAACAACCTTTTTTCTTCATGGCATTGTTTCCATAAATTTTGAAAGCACCTACTTTTACTAATATGTTGTCAATGAGAATTTTTGTTTTTGGTCATGCAGAAATAGAAATGAAATTGGTCTAACTGAAGTTGGCACTCAGCATAACAATTTCCTTATGGTCAGTTTATTTTCCAGTAATTTTAAATTTACTTTTTTGTTTATGTCTAAAACAAAACAAAAAATAAGTCTCTTGACTTGGTGTATCTAGTTGAAAGCTGTAAGATGTTTTGTCTTTCTTATCTTAGACACTTAACGTACCAATTACTCATTCTTTCAATTTAGGGAACTCATTACACAGTTTAGCAGAGAGCTCATCAGGGATTCTTAAGTCCTGATACCACTCTGGATGGCCTATGACAAGATTATGTTCTTTATAGGGGAATGAATCCCAGGAAATGATTTAACATTAGGTATATTTTAGATCAACAAAAGGACTGGAACATGCCAGCAGTAATAAAAATGATTACATTTAGGTCTTTAACCTGTTTTGAGTTGATTTGGATATAGTGTAATGACTGGGAGTTTATTTTCATTTTTCTGCTTAAAAATATCCAGTTTTGCCAGCACCTTATATTGAAGACACTGTCTTTTTCCCAATGAACAGTCTTGGGTCTGTTGTCAAAAATCAGTTGCACAGAAAGGTTTTGCTTGTTCTCACTCCTATGCGAGAGCTAGAATTTTTAAAAACTGAACTAGTGGAAATAGAGAAGAGACTGATGGTCACCAGAGGGTGGGAAGGGTACAGGGGAGGGACGATAAAGTGGGGATGGCTAATAGTTGCAAAAATATAATTAGATAGAATGAATAAGAGTATTTGATAGCACAATAGAGTAACTATAGTAAACAATAATTTATTGTAGAATTTATTGTATGTATTAAAGAATAACTGAAAGAGTGGAATTGGAATGTTCCCAACACAAAGAAATAACCATATTTGAGGTGATGGTTACCCCGATTAACCCGATTTGATCATTATGCATTGTATGCCTTTATCAAAGCATCACATACACTCCGCAATTATATATTACTATTATGTATCCATAGTAATTAAAATAAAAGAACCAGTTCACTGTAGATATATGGATTTATTTCTGGGTTCTCTGTTCTGTTTCACTGTTCTATGTGTCTGTTTTTATGCCAGTACCATTCTGTTTTGGTTATTCCATGTTTGTAGTATAGTTTGAAGTTTGGTACTCATGCCTCCAGTTTTTTCTTTTTATTCTACAGTGCTTTGACTATTTGGGTTCTTTAATAGTTCCATACAAATCTTAAATAATGGTTTTTACTATTTATGTGCAGAATGTCATTGGTATTTTGATAGACATTGCATTGAATCTGTAGTTTGGTTATTTAAATAATATTAATTCTTCCAATCCATGAGCATTGGATTTCTTTCCATTCATTTGTATTCCTCTTCATTTTCTTTCACCAGTGATTTGTACAAATACATTCTAGTGTTCTCTTCCATGACTACCGTTAACGGTAAAGTATTACATAGTGCAATGCTCTTTAAATGTCATTTCTATTTCTAAGCCTGTGGATATTTGTTTTACCATATTGTAGCAGTTAAAACATAAATTTTGAACTTGTTTTATAAATCAGACT